TAGTGCTGCTAAATTTAACTATCTTCAAGATTAAACATGAAAAGCAAAGTGCATGAGTTATGTATATTATTCTTTCAATTGTGCAAAAATAAGACATTAACTTGTTTTTGCATGGAAAAATTCTGCAAGAATAGAGAAGAAATGTTAACAGTTACCCCTGGGATCTGGGATAAAAGAGATACATCATGCTTTTCTTTAAAAAAAAAAAAAATAGGTTTTTGTGGATTTTTTTGTTTTTGTTTTTTTTGACAGAGTCCAGCTCTGTAGCCCAGGCCAGAGTGCAGTGGTGGGATCTCGGTTCACTGCAACCTCCATCTCCTGGGTTCAAGTGATTCTTGTGCCTCAGCCTCCGTAGTAGCTGGGATTACAGATGTGCACCACCACACCCAGCTAATTTTTGTATTTTCAGTAGAGACGGAGTTTCACCTTGTTGGTCAGGCTGGTCTCCAGCTCCTGACCTCAGGCGATCCGCCCGCCTCGGCCTCCCAAAGTGCTGGGATTACAGGCCTGAGCCACTGCGCCTGGCCCGTGCTTTTCTCTAAAGTATGAAAGGAATATGTACTTTCTTCTTAAAAACCATGTACCAAACAACACTTTTCAATTAAAATGTTATTTTTAAAAGTTTAAATCCCCAAATTTCATGGCTCTAACTTTTTAAACATCACTTTTTAAATAAATGTCTAAGTTTTTAACTCAGTATACAGCGTTCTCCAAAACAACAAATTCATATTCTGAGCCCAAAACTGTGCACCTCTTTTAGTGATGAGGACGGAGTCCAAATTGAGGACATCCCTTGTAGCTCACAATGCACACATATTCTCACATCAATAGCAACACAGAATGCAACTGATGACCAATATATATTCACAAATAATTGAGGACCATGGCTAAGAGTTGCATTCGGATTCCGATGTGACTGCTATTGTCCTTAACACGGACTAGCTCCAGGTGAGTCCCCCGGCCCCGGGGGTGTGGCGGGCGTCACCCGTTGTCCGGGCACACACCCCGCAGACCCAATCCTAGCCCGCTGGCTAGACCATGGAGGGCCGCTGGGTGCAGCCACAGAGCGCGGGGCCCCGGCGACCCCGCCCCGCTCCGCGTCACTCGGCGCCCTGCGGCGCGCGATGAGCACCTACCACTAGCGGAGCCGCGAGGGAGAGGCCGCGGCCCCTTCCCGTTGCCTGCGGCCACCGGCCGGCATTCAGAGCCCCTCGCCTGGCGCTAAATTTAAAAACGTAACACGAGCAGCAGGCTGGTCTCGGAAACGAAACGAAATTCGGTCCCTGGGCCTCCTCCCGGGCGCTGCCGGTCCCTCAGCGCGCCGCGCCACCCGGAACAGACCCTTCTCCCGCCATTTTCGGCGGGGCTGGGAGACTGAGGCCCGCGGCGCTGAGCCTGCGGCGCCCCGGAAGAGGCGGGCGGCATGGCCGCTGGCGTGGACTGCGGGGACGGGGTTGGCGCCCGGCAGCACGTGTTCCTGGTTTCAGGTAAACACGCGCGCCCGGGCGGCGGGGTCGGCTTTAATTTTAGATATTCACGGTTTATTTTCAGAATATTTAAAAGATGCTTCAAAGAAGATGAAAAATGGGCTAATGTTTGTAAAACTGGTTAACCCCTGTTCAGGTAAGTTCTCTTCTCATAACTTGAATGTTCTTCTTACAAATAAAAGACAGATTTGTCTTAACAGGAGAAGGAGCCATTTACTTGTTCAATATGTGTCTACAGCAGCTGTTTGAAGTAAAAGTTTTCAAGGAAAAACACCATTCTTGGTTTATAAATCAATCAGTTCAATCAGGTAGGTGACTAGTGTAAGCATTTCCAATAACTTTAATTCCCTTCATCCTTTTTGTAATCTGCAGGAGGTCTTCTCCATTTTGCCACACCTGTGGATCCTCTATTTCTGCTTCTCCACTACCTCATAAAGGCTGATAAGGAGGTGAGTTTCCAGCTCGGAGCATCCACAGTGAGAATGCTTGCTTTCCAACTAACTGTTTTTTCAGGGGAAGTTTCAGCCCCTTGATCAAGTTGTGGTGGATAACGTGTTTCCAAATTGCATCTTGTTGCTGAAACTTCCTGGACTTGAGAAGTTACTTCATCATGTGACAGAGGAAAAAGGTATGGTATAACTTAAAGGCTTATGGCTGGTATTCATTGTGCTGAGTCTTTTTTTTCTTTTAAGGTAATCCAGAAATAGACAACAAGAAATATTACAAGTACAGCAAAGAGAAGACATTAAAGTGGCTGGAAAAAAAGGTATAGTTCCTCTCTAGTGCCTTGTGGTAAAAACCCTGCCTTTCCCCTCTTGGTTGCTTCATAGGTTAATCAAACTGTGGCAGCATTAAAAACCAATAATGTGAATGTCAGTTCCCGGGTACAGTCAACTGCATTTTTCTCTGGTGACCAAGCTTCCACTGACAAGGAAGGTAAGTAAAGCATTTTATCAGAAAAGATTTTTTTTGCTTTCACTCCTCCTTCTGTTTCTTTCAGAGGATTATATTCGTTATGCCCATGGTCTGATATCTGACTACATCCCTAAAGAATTAAGTGATGACTTATCTAAATACTTAAAGTGAGTATTGATTATCTTCAGTCATAATGAAGATGACTTTGATTGTTATTTTTAACTTTCTTAGGCTTCCAGAACCTTCAGCCTCATTGCCAAATCCTCCATCAAAGGTAAGAAGCTGTGACTAAGATATCTTTGGGGGCATTGCTATTAATGAAATCTGTTTTTTTCCAGCTAGGTCTACCAACTGGTCATTTTGTGGTAAAGTTTTATATTTTTATATATTTATCTTTTATTATTAATTTTAATGCTCATGTTGTTTCAGAAGAGCTAGTGGGAGACCCTTCAAGCTGACTTGTGTATCTTTTGGGTATGTTTCTATCATTCTTTAATACATTCCTGCTTCTGCGACTGGAGTTTCAGCCTCTTGTCCTGTGCAAGCCCTGAATCCACCTTTTTTTCAAAGAACCCTGGTTCCTTTCAGTGAAGAATGGTATTTAGAAACCAAGATCTAGGCAGTAGGTATGCTCATTGCTATTGGTATGTCATTGCTTAGGAGCCAAAGCTAGGAAATGTGTGTGTGTGTACAACATGTACACACACATATATACACTATATACTCGTATCAACATTTCTAAATCTATCCATGTATCTATCAGTATTTATCTATGTGTGTGGTTTTTTGTAGATTCCCTTTATCAGGCTGAGAAAGTTTCCTTCTGTTCCTAGTTCACTGAGAGTTTTTATCATATATAGGTATTTATCATATGTGGATATTGTCAAATAATTTGTATCTACTGAGATGATCAAGTAGTTTTCTTTTTAATAGAGGAATGTCTTTTAATATATGAATTATAATGATTGATTTTTGAATGTTAAACTAATTTTGCATTCTTGAGATAATCCCTACTTGGTCACAGTATATTATTCTTTTTATATGTAGTATGGGGTTTTTTTCCTAATATTTTGTTAAGTACTTTTTTGTATCTCTGTTCATGAGGGATATTGGTCTGTGGTTTTCTTTACTTGTAATGATTTTGTCTGATTTTGATGTCAGAGTAAAACTGGGCTTATAAAATGAGTTGGGAAGTATTCTTTCATCACTTATTTTCTGAAAGAGTTTGTGTGAGGTTGGTGTTGTTGCTTCCTTATATGTCGGACACAATTCACCAGTGAAGCCATTTGGACCTGGAATTTTCTTTGGGGGAAACTTTTAAATTACTAATTCAATTTCTATAATAGATGAAGAGCTATTCTAATTTTCTTTTTTTTTCTTGTGCCAGTTTTGGTAATTTATGTCTTTCAAGAAATGTATCCATTTGATCTAGGTTGTCAAATTTATTGGCATAAGTTGTTCATCACATTTTTATTATCCTTTTAATGTCTGTGGATCTGTAGTGATATTCCCTTTTTCATACCTGATGTTGGTCATCTGTGTCTTCTTTTTGCTTTCTCTGTTAGTATAGCTAAAGGTTTGTCAATTTCATTGATCCTTTCAAAGAATCATTGTCTTCTGGCTTGCATAATCTCTGATGAGACATCTATGATATTTCTTATATTTCTTCTCCTTTACATAATGTGTCTCCTCCTCATGGGTTCTTTTAAGATTTTCTTCTTTATTACTAGTTTTCAGCAAGTTGACTATGATGTGTTGATGTGGTTTTCTTTTTGTTTATCTCATTTGGGAGTGTATTAAGCTCCTTGAACTTTTGAGTTTTTAATTTTCATCAAATATGGAAAATTTCTGGCCAATATTTCTTTAAATACCTTTTTCCATTCTTTCCTCCCTTTTCTCCCTATCCCCTCAGCTTCTGGCCTCCAATTTCATGTATGCTGGAACACTTGGTATTGTCCTCCAGGTCCTATCACTGAGTTTCTGTTTTGTTGGTTGTTTGTTTTTTTATGTTCCATTTTTAGACAGTTTCTAGGTGTATCTTCAAGTTTACTTTGATTTATAGCATTTCATCTTCTGTTAACCTTAGTTATTTAATTTTTACTTTAAATATTGTAATTTTATTTATTTATTTATTTATTTTTGAGATGGAGTTTCGCTCTTGTTGCCCAGGCTGGAGTGCAATGGCACAATCTCAGCTCGCTGCAACTTCCGCCTCCCGGGTTCAAGTGATTCACCTGCCTCAGCCTCCCAAGTAGCTGGGATTACAGTCATGCGTCACCAGACCTGGCTAATTTTGTATTTTTAGTAGAGATGGGGTTTCTCCATGTTGGTCAGGCTGGTCTTGAACTCCCGACCTCAGGTGATCCGCCCACCTCAGCCTCCCAAAGTGCTGGGATTACAGGCCTGAGCCACCACGCCCGGCCTTAAATATTGTAATTTTTAGTTCTAGACGTTCCATTTGGTTCTTCTTTATGTCTTCCCGTATCTGTTCTTATTATGCTTGCAGTTTTCTTTAAATACTTCAATATAGTTAAAATAGCTACTTAAATGTCCTCATTTGCTAGTTCTATTATCTTTGTTATTTTCTATCTTCTAGGTCTATTTTTCTCCTCTCTCTTTTACTTTATTTTGAAATAATTTTATACTTTTCTAGAAAAGTCACAAAAATAGTAGAGTTTAGATATGATGTTCACCCAGCTTCCCTCAGTATTAGCATACATGACCATACTACAAAGATCAAAACCAGAAAATTTACCTTATTGTACTTTCACCTATCTTTCCACTAATACTTTTTTAATTTCAGAATTCAGTCTGTGATGGTACATTGCATTTAGCTGCCACATCTCTTCAGTGTTTTCTAATTTGTAAGAGTCCCGGCCGGGTGCGTTGGCTCACGCCTGTAATCCCAGCACTTTGGGAGGCCAGGGCGGGCAGATCACCTGAGGTCAGGAGTTTGAGATAAGCCTGACCAACATGGAGAAACCCCATCTCTACTAAAAATACAAAACATTAGCCAGACATGGTGGCACATGCCTGTAATCCCAGCTACTCGGGAGGCTGAGGCAGGAGAATCACTTGAACCCAGGAGGTGGAGGTTGCAGTGAGCCGAGATCACACCACTGCACTCCAGTCTGGGCAGTAAGAGGAAACTCCATCTCAAAATAAAAAAAAGAGTCCCTCAATATTCCTTTGTCTTTCAATGACCTTGACACTTTTGAGAGTAGTAGCCAGTTTTTTTATAAATGCCCCTTAATTTTTGAGATACTTTGAAACTATGTTAATATCCTATTTCTTTTACGATCATTTCACTATACTACTAACTAATAATACTGACAAACACTGTATAGCATTTATGTGCTTGGCATTGATCTAAGCACTTTACATATAATAACTCATTTAATCCCTACAAAAATTATAATCATAGAGTGCCATACGAGCCAGAATAGTGACACCCACCCAAAGCTCAAAAGATGAGAGGAGGAGCTGCTTAAACACTTGCATTATTATCCCTGTTGAAAGTTAGCTTCTTCACAATAGGAACTCTGTACCATTCAAGCTTGTGTCTTGCACGGTGCCGAGCACACAGTATGCAATTGGTAAAGGATGAGTACATGATAGTCAGACAGGTTGAATAATCTCAGCAATATTCTCACTAATTGAGACTTGATTGTTTTTTCCAGCAAAGTCGAGATCTTTATCTACCTTTAAAGTGCCTAAGCTGTTTTCTGGGTTTCTTTTGGGTCCTTGAATATGCCAAGCTGTTTCCACACTGGTGCCTTTGTATGACTGGTTTGTCTCTATGTGCCTTTTTCTGAATCTTCACAGGACTGGCTCCATCTTGTTATTATCACTTATCTTAATCACTTTTCCAGAGACCCAATCCTTGACCTTCCTCCCCTACCCCCACCCAGCTCCTACTCAGTACTCTCCATACCATTTTCCTGCCTTACTCCCTGCATAGGACCTTGCCTGACTGCTTCACATATAGTCATGCCCCGCACAGCAATGGTTTGATTGATGGCAGACTGCATATGCGATGGTGGTCCCATGAGACTATAACACAGAGCTGAAAAATTCCTATCACCTAGTGAGTTGTAGCCATCATAACGTAAGGTTGTAGCACATTGCATTACCTTTTATATGTTTAAATAAGTTTAGATATACAAGTACTTACTATTGTTTTACAGTTGCCTACAGTATTCAGTACACTAACATGCTATACAGGTTTGTACCCCAGGAGCAGTAGGCTGTACCATATAGCCAAGGTGTGTAGCAGACTACACCATAGGTCTGTATAAGTTGTATAAGTACACTCTGTGATGTTCACACAACAACGAAATTGCTTAGCAACACTTTTCCCATAACATATCCCATCATTAAGCAACACATGACTGTACATACACAGCACCTAACTTGGGGTTGCATACAGTAGACCTTCAACAGATGTTTGTTGCATGAGAGAATTAACCAACCAACCAATCCATCAATCCATCCTGGACACCCCAGACAGGTGTTCAGCAATACAGTGTTGGAGTCCTTGACAGCCTTGTGGCTAAACCTTGAACTTCAAGAGTCGTTCTGAGAATGAGTTTTCTGTGATGCATTAGTATTTGAAGTCCAAGGACTTATTCATAAACTCACTCATAAACTTGTATGGGCCTTAAATTTGTGTGTTAATGTTGCTGGTAATAAATGAAATAGATACAGTCTTTAATCTCTCTGGATAAAGGGCTGTGAATTTTCTTCTGTCAGTTGATTGAACTGCACTTACTGGAGTCATTTTACGTAGCATTTAGAGATTATTTATATTAAGCCCGCAACCTAAATTATTGCAGTTTGAGAATATATGTGGTTTTTATAAACTCTTTGTATTCACAGAGGCTTGAATAGGAGCTCATATTATGATTTAGCTACAAATTATTTGGGAATTTGGTAAACTGGCAATTTTGTTTTCTTGCCTGTTTCACTTTACCTTTGATGCCAAGTTGAAGATCTCACTGGCAATGTACAACATAACTGAGCTGAATAATAATTGAAAAGTGAAAAACAAAAGGTATTACACATACCAGGTGCCATTTTGGGGAATAATATTAGGAATAAATCCATGTGGGTTTATAGTTATACATAAAATGTTCATATACACACATAACACACATAAACACACATATATACACATAAGTACACACAAACATAAATGCATACCCACATATGGCACAGATACAGACTTAAATCTACATAGCCTGTCCTTTAGAATTCTTTAAGGAATTTCAGACTAGAGCCTTTTTAGACTCTTGTACTAAACATTAGGATACGCTAGCCTACTTGAATCCTTTGGCCCTTTGCTTCTCTTACTTACATCATTTTTCTCTTTGATTAATGTGCCAAGTTTGGGAAAGCTTCACAACATTTCCACAAACTGCAAAACCACTTGGGTACATAGACAAAAGCCTCCATCTTTTTCATCAAGCCATATATTTTTTTTTTTCTGAAACTGATCACAGGTTGCCAACATTCTTTTTTATTTCTAGTTTATCTTCAATTTAAATTTACCTTGTAGTCTCAGACCCTGTCATCTTTCAAGGTTTGTGCTTCTCGGTTCTGCACTGCCAAAGAGACTCTCCTCTGTAAGGCTTAAATTGGATGTCAAGTGGAATTGTCTTTTGTTTGTTCGAATCTGTTTCATATTGTGCTGCTGTCCATTCCCAAAATCATATTTCTCTTATTTGGGGCCTTAGCAAGACACAAAGGCAAGCTCTAAGTGAGAACCTAAAGTGTACCTGTTTTCTTACTAAATGTACAGTGTTGTTTATATTGTATGCAAACTTCTGACAACAGTGAACAAATATCTTAATCTTTAAAAATATAAATAAAGTGAAAAAAGGACTTCACATCAACCATGTTTCAGTACTAAACAGACTAATTAATACAACATGGCAGGATTGTTCCTGGTTGTAGTCTCAGTTCCGCCTTAATTCTGTGAGCCATGGAGGAAGTCATTGGCATCTCTGGCCCCCAGTCACTTCTCAGCATGAAATGGGACTATATCATCAAGATTTTTTATGTCTTTCCCTCCAGCCGCTGGTGCTTGGGGAGCCATGTCTCCTTTACACCTGGGAGGAAAGTGCTTTTAGAGTTATCTTTCATGCAGTGCTTACCATGCACTAGGCACTCCCCTAAACTCTTTAGATGAACCAGCTCATGTGTTTTGCTGGAAGAAAGTCTGGAAGAAAATACAACAAAATGCTCATACTGGGTTTTGGGGTGCCCATGATATGTGTATATGTATATTTCTTTTCTTCATTTTTCAAAGATTATTTCACTTTGCCATAGAAAGAAATACAAAGAACACAATTGTTGGAAAGTAATAACAAAGACTGGCAAAGCGCATTGTGATTTTTAAAGCAACTTTGACATGAATTTATGTGTTTAATCTTTCCAGGAGCCATATGGCACAAAGGGTATTATTTCTCTTGTTTTGCAGTTGAACAAGGGAAGGTCAGCTCATTTCCCCAACATCACACAGCTAATGAGTAACTGAGCCAGAACTTGAATTCAGGACCTCTCACATCCAGACTCTACCACATCAAATTCCCTTTCCCCAGTGGCTCTAACTTTGACTCTGTTACATCCTAGAACATCACCTCTTTACCAGATATGAAAGACAACCTTTTCACATAGTTTAGGAGTTGACTTTCTCTGTTCTTAAAGCTGATCTAACTTGACTAGCTGCCTTGTATTACATATTTTCTCCCAAACACCCCTTTCTCTAGGACGAATCCAAAATTTGGCAATCTTGGGAGTTAGCTATGTCATAGTCAGATCTCTTGGAAGACAAAGAGCTCCAGGTCTAGAGAAGCAAGTGGGAGGGTGTTTTCCAAGTGTACTTAGAAAATGTTTATGAGCTTTGTCCTCATCTGAATAATCAGAAGATATGATTTGATTTTTACACCTTGGTATACACTTGGAGATTACACAGTCCTGAGGTTTATATATTCCTCAGAGCCATTAGACTGACCAAAAGGGTTCGTCCCTGTGTTTCATAGTATTTTTACAGTTCTCACAGCAATCACTTATCAGTATTTAAATTGACCTTAGCTGGGCACAGTCACTCACTTCTGTAATCCCAGTACTTTGGGAAGCTGAGGCCAGAAGTTTAAGTCCAGCCTGGACAACATAGCAAGACTGTTTCTACAAAAAAAAAAATAAAAAATTAGCCAGGTGTGGTGGCACACACCTGTAATTCTAGCTACTTGGGAGGCTGAGGAGGGAGAATTGCTTGAGGCTAGGAATTCAAGGTTACAGTGGACTATGATTATAACACTCCACTTCAGCTTGGGTGACAGAGCAAGACCCTGTCTCTTAAAAAAGTAAAATAAAATAAATTAATCTTTACAACAACCCTCCAAGGTAGACCAGAAAGAGGTGGTATCCTTATTTTATTGATGGTCTGTGTGAGGTCATACAGACAGTAGGTGGCCAAGCCCAGATGCCAAGCCTAAGCCTCGTTCCTTTTGTTTACCCAAGGTTCCTATTCATACCATTATATGACCATTTAGCCTTAAATAATCTGTTTTAATTGCAAATTTTATTTTAAGAAAGGAAAAAAATCACATTTATTCTGCTGCATCTTCTTGCTTTATTCATAATGAATTCTGCAGGTCAATTTATCCTCAACGATGGCAAGCCAGAATTTAAGTAAAGCTTCTACTTAGCTGGTACATTTGCATGTCAAATCTTTAATTCAGCTGTCAGTGTTTTAGCATTTACTGTACTTTCATTAATAAATGTTATTTTGATGGTCTCAGGCTAATCAAGACTATTTGAAATGGGGGACGGCACCAAATGAAATTTACAGAGAAATCAGAGCTTCTTCATGGACTTTAAAATAATTGTTACTTTACACGTGTTTGAAATCAGAATACTTGTAAAATTAAAGTTAGACATGTTGTTCTTGCATAAACAAGCAAAAGAAGCTAAGGAATCAACTTAGATTTATTTGTTCCTTTAAGAGCATGTACTGAGCACCTGCTGTGTGCTAGACATGTTGTAGATAGAGGAAATGCGGATATCAACATGGCAGGCAAAAATAACCTGCCCTCAAGAATTTCCATTCTAGAGCGAGTAGACAGATGATATCTCAGATAGTGCCAGGGCCTATGGAAAAAGCTGACCAGGCAGGGCACTGAATTCTGGGGAGTGGGTGGTCAGGGAAGGCCTTGCTTCCTTCTCATCCACATTCTGGCATAGAAGTTTGATTTCCATGTACATGTTTTTTTTTGTAACATATAGCTCCAGAATACGTTATTTTTAACTTTGCACTCAATAAAAAATCAACTTGTAGTAATTAAACTTGTTCAGTACATTCTTCACAGGGAC